CAGCAGTTCTGGATAATGGATTTGTGGAAGAGAAGAATCCATCTAAAGCACTCTTTAGCCACAGCCCATGATCACTTTTTTTAAAAAATTTTTATTTTTTGCTTTGCTGTTGTTCCACTCTGTCCATACATTGTTTAATACAGGATGGCACACAATACCATTCCTGGTTAAATGTTTCACTTAACAAGCGCCACCCTCTACTCCTCCAACTCCTGTCTCAGGTTTGACAGCTATTTTTTTAACCTAATTTGCGCACGCCAAGAGGATTTCACCTAGTAACTACACGGAGAGACATCCGATGCGTACAAAGACGTGGCATGAAACGCTGCAGGTTTATTGTCTCTATAAAAAGATCGTTAAGGTCGAGCGTGCTAACGTGTGCGGTACTAACTGTACTCACTACGCCCTGGTCACTTTATAGCACAAGTCCGAGGCAAGGAAAGAAGTTTTACAAACAAAACTGGTCAACTGTTCTATCTTCTTACTCCTGGAAAACAATAAAGGTCCACTTTCAAACCATTTGGACGCACTTGCTCCTTCTAAAGGGTTAGGGAGTCCCGGCAGATAGCGTACCCCTCCCCGCCCAGCAGCAGAGAGCAAAGTCCTTCCTGCCGATCCTGCAGACCCCGGAGTCCAAATGGGACCCCGTCCACACGACCGCGGAGTCGCCTCCGAAGACGGCGGTGTCTGGGGCGTGGAGGGCACGGCTGGAGGCTGAGTGGGGTCCACCTTCGCGTGGCCCAGGCTCTTCCATTCACGGGGGGCCCCGCCAGGTTCAGGCTCCAGCCCTGGGTAGTGAAGGGGAAACGGGGAACGGAAGGAGGGAGGGCACGTCACGGGAGCAGGACTGCAGGACCGCGGGTCAGGGGGCGCAGGAACGCCAAAGAAAAGACAAGCACCGAGGGCCGGGAAGGGTGTAGGCTGCAGTGGCAGCGGATCCCCGGCCGCCGCTTCCGGCGCCTCCCGGCCCAGCTCTCCCGCGCCGACTCTGCCACATCCTCCGGTGACGTCAGCCGGGGCCGCCATATTGGAAAGGCGCCGCCGCCGCCTCCGCCTTGGAGCTCGGGGTGTTTCGGGGACTGCGGCCACAGGCAGGAAGGCGCTCCTCTCCTGCCCCGCCGACGCCCGGCCAGCCCGCTTCGCCCTGACCTGTTTCCTCATGACTGCCCCCGGCCCTGCTGCCGACGGACGTCGCCCCGGCGTCCGGATTTAACACGGAAACCCGGATCGGAGGCCGCGCGGGGAGGAGGAGGGCGACCCGGTCGGTCCTGCGACCCTCTCGGCCCGGCTCGGCGCCTCGGCGGGAGCCATGACCTCGCTGACCCAGCGCAGCTCCGGCCTGGTGCAGCGGCGCACCGAGGCCTCCCGCAACGCCGCCGACAAGGAGCGGGCGGCGGGCGGCGGCGCCGGCAGCAGCGAGGACGACGCGCAGAGCCGCCGCGACGAGCAGGACGACGACGACAAGGGCGACTCCAAGGAAACGCGGCTGACCCTGATGGAGGAAGTGCTCCTGCTGGGCCTCAAGGACCGCGAGGTGCGGGCGCGGCGGGCTGGGCGGGGGGCGGCTTTTGTTTTATTTCTTCTTCTTTTTTTAATAGGGTTACACATCATTTTGGAATGACTGTATATCATCTGGATTACGTGGCTGTATGTTAATTGAATTAGCATTGAGAGGAAGGTTACAACTAGAGGCTTGTGGAATGAGACGTAAAAGTCTATTAACAAGAAAGGTAAGAGGAGTGCTGAGTAACATTCTTTTTAAGGATCCTTTCATTCTTTTTGCTTTCTTTTTAGGTAATCTGTAAGTCAGATGCTCCAACAGGGGATGTTCTTCTTGATGAAGCTCTGAAGCATGTTAAGGAAACTCAGCCTCCAGAAACGGTCCAGAACTGGATTGAATTACTTAGTGGTAAGCTGCTGTGAATAAACCAAAAACCAACTATCATTTCTAACTTCTGAAATCTTTTGTTTAGGTGAGACATGGAATCCATTAAAATTGCATTATCAGTTAAGAAATGTACGGGAACGATTAGCTAAAAACCTGGTGGAAAAGGGTGTATTGACAACAGAGAAACAGAACTTCCTACTTTTTGACATGACAACACATCCCCTCACCAATAACAACATTAAGCAGCGCCTCATCAAGAAAGTACAGGAAGCCGTTCTTGACAAATGGGTGAATGACCCTCACCGCATGGACAGGCGCTTGCTGGCCCTCATTTACCTGGCTCATGCCTCGGACGTCCTGGAGAATGCTTTTGCTCCTCTTCTGGACGAGCAGTATGATTTGGCTACCAAGAGAGTGCGGCAGCTTCTCGACTTAGACCCTGAAGTGGAATGTCTGAAGGCCAACACCAATGAGGTTCTGTGGGCGGTGGTGGCGGCGTTCACCAAGTAACTCTGCTCGGGGTGAACCATTCTCCTTTCTCTCAAGTAAACCAGTAGTTTTTCTTCTGTTGACTTCTGGTTTTCTGTAATTTGTACTTTCCCACACTATAATTGGCTTCTGTTTTACAAAATGGTGGGTGGCTTTTTCTTTTTTGTACGTGTACAGGATTCTGCTGGTACGAGAGGCCTTCCTCTTTCTGTTTTTAAAAAAAGTTTTACTGCCATATTGGCATTCCATTCCCTGTTGCCATCCTCACTGTTACCTGTTTTGGGTTTCTGGTCTACTTTGACTTTCAAAGTACCTCCAGCCTCCTCATACGCACAGCTTTTGGATGACCTCAGCTTGAGTTTCTCCATATGTGCATGTACATCTAGCATTCTGCCTACAGTTCAGACAGAAGTCACAAAAAGGCCTTCAACTCACCAAAGGTAAATATCTGTATCTATTAGGACATTTTTTACATAGACTTCAGTTGAGATGTATACTTAGCAAAATTATTTTTAAATTGAAACAGCACAGTAAATACTTAATATAAAATGTCCCTTGGATTTTGCTTCCCATGTAAATCTATTGTATTATTACACTTGTTATAATTTTAACTATAAAGGTCCAATTGTTTCACAGAGCCAGTTTGGGATGGGCTGCATTCCATTTATGCTGTATATAGTTTGAATTATATATAAATTACCCCTTCTTCTGGCCACCCCTGCTCCCATCTTAGTATTTTGCAAGATCTAATCAGTTGTACACCTGGTGCCCCTCGCTTGCTTCAATCATGGTTATTTGATGGCAAAATCGACCTCTTGTCGCTGAAGGAGAGAGAAAAGATGTGTGTCTGATTGGTCCTGGGATTTTTTGAGCTGTGCCATTTATGGTACTCTTTGCCTATGCATCCCCTTGTTAGATTTTTTTTAAATTTTATCTTACTGTTTTTATAATTTCTATTGGGAAGAGGCTTGTGACCAGTACCAATCTTGAGTTTCTTTTTCTGTCCACAAGTAAATTAATATCTGCTCTGAAATGTCATTTATCTACTCACACATTCTTGGGGAAAAAAATCAAATGTCAGTCCTAGCAGATGTTGCATGTAAATTGGTAGCAAGTAATGATTACAACCCAGAGGATTAAGAATTTTGTAACAGAAAGCTCTATGTTTTAATTTTTTATATACAATTAGGATAATTAGCATTGTCAGACTATAAACCTTTGCTTTTTAAAGTTTATTTTTACTATTTCTTTATCACTTTATTGTATCATCACCATTGGTTTCATAATGTAAATACTATATGTTGAACAAATTAAATGTCAAAATTTTTTATTACCATAGTCCATGTTAATAGTGGGGCTTTCAGGTGTTTAGAGATTTTTTTTGTTGTTGTTAACATTCATTGCAAAAGTACTAGATGGTGTATAACTCTAGAGTTGAATTTTAAGGGATTCCCTAATATGTATACTATCTTTTTATCTGAAGTAATAAATAAACAATGATCTTGAAAGTGCCTGAATCAGAGCAAGCATGTCATTTGTGTTTTTGTAT